CCAGGAAGGGAGGTTGCAGTGAGCCGAGATCGCACCACTGCACTCCAGCCTGGGTGACAGAGCAAGACTCCGTCTCAATTAAAAAACAAAACAAAACAAAACAAAACGACAGGAAATTTACTCTGGGAAGATGGGCTAGACAAGAAGAGGAACATTTTTTTTTTACCTCATGAAATGGAAAAGAAAGCACATCGGTTGGGACATTTCTATCTCTGTAGATTCTATTAATGTGCTGAATATTCTTGTTGTCAACACAGATGATCCCCAGGTCAAATTTCTGCACTCCTAAAATCCTCCTTACAATCTCGATCTTACTGCGAAGTGGCGCTCTCCTGATGGGGATGACTCGCTGCAGATTTCTAATCACCAAACTCATTTCAGGAAGAATAACCAGCCCTTTAAAAATGTTTGCAACGGAACCTGGGGTTAAAGTGTAAGAGAAGACCAATCAGTACAAGTGATAATACGGTCTGTAAAAATACAGATGCACGCGCAATCAGATCACTTTATTTGGTGGAACTGATTGAAAATCTTAAGGGAATTTACATTTACCACAAGGAGGAAGCAACAACGAGGGTCTATGGAAGGATGCCGCGGAATCCGGCCAGAAGGACTCCAGGCGGGCGGAGCGGAAGGAGCGGTTCCCAGAGAAAAGGGGGCGGGTTGGGGGTGCGCGCGGAGAGAGGCGCGCGGACGCGGCGGGGTGCGGGGAGGGGCAACGGCTGGGGAGAGAAGGGGCTGGAATGGGGGAGGGACAGGAGAGGGGACAGGTAAGCGTTGGGGGCCGGGTCCTCTGGGGTCTGGGGCGCCCGCAGACCCACGCGGGTGAATGCGACGCTCTCGCTTGGGAGACTAAAAACCCGCCCGGACGTACCGGTGTCTGGACCCAGCAAAGGACGCGAGAGCGGGCGGACCCTCCCGACCGGAAGCCCCGCCACAGAGCGGGTTGTGGGGAGCGGAACCGGATCGCAGCGGGCGGGGCGGAATCCGGTAGTGCTGAGCGAACCGGAAGTCGGTCCGCGGCGTTTTCTGCCCGCGGTGCGCAGCGCTGAGTGTCGCGGCAGCAGCCTGTGCTTGCGCCTCAAGTCTTTCCGAGGGGCCAGTGGGCAGCGCGGGCCTCGGGGTCCTGGGGCGAGACGGTGAGCGTGGGGGCTGGGCCGGCGCCAGGGGCGCCGTTTCCTTCCCCCACGCAGCTCCGCGCGCCCGGGCCTCCACATCGTCGCTAACGGAGCGTTGCGGCGCCGGCGACCCCTGGCGAGCCCGGGGCGGGACAGTGGCCAGGCCGGCCTGGGCCCAGCGCGTGGCCTCCGCCGTTTCGGGCTGTGCTGGGTGGAAGATTAGGCTCCCCGGGCACGCCGTCCCCGCCGAGAGGCCTCAGCTTCGTGGCAGCGCCCTCGTCCTTCCAGCCCGCTCGAGGGTGGCCGCCAGGGCGCGATGAAGGAATGTGAGAAAGTGCTTAGCGCTCCAGCCGCTCCGAGGGAAGCCAGGTGGGAGGAGATCCCGAAACGCTAAGGTTTTGACAGCGTTACAGTGAATTCTCCGGCTGTAGAGATTGGAGGAAGTCGGGAGAAATTCGTCTCTAAGTTGTAAGGTGGAACAGCATTCATTTTCTTACTGCCAATGTAGCTATGATGATCTGAATTTTTCTCTTTCAGCTTGTTCTAAAGACGAAGGGGAACTCCCTAGTGCTACAGGCTGTTTCAGGAAGCCAATTAATTTTGTACACATAATACTTAATTACCTTCTAATAATTGGAGCAGAAGATGAACCCAACTAATCCTTTCAGTGGGCAGCAGCCTAGTGCTTTTTCGGCGTCTTCTAGTAATGTAGGAACACTTCCATCTAAGCCGCCATTTCGATTTGGTCAACCTTCTCTTTTTGGACAAAACAGTACCTTATCTGGGAAGAGCTCGGGATTTTCACAGGTATCCAGCTTTCCAGCGTCTTCTGGAGTAAGTCATTCCTCTTCAGTGCAAACATTAGGGTTCACCCAAACCTCAAGTGTTGGACCCTTTTCTGGACTTGAGCACACTTCCACCTTTGTGGCTACCTCTGGGCCTTCAAGTTCATCTGTGCTGGGAAACACAGGATTTAGTTTTAAATCACCCACCAGTGTTGGGGCTTTCCCAAGCACTTCTGCTTTTGGACAAGAAGCTGGAGAAATAGTGAACTCTGGTTTTGGGAAAACAGAATTCAGCTTTAAACCTCTGGAAAATGCAGTGTTCAAACCAATACTGGGGGCTGAATCTGAGCCAGAGAAAACCCAGAGCCAAATTGCTTCTGGGTTTTTTACATTTTCCCACCCAATTAGTAGTGCACCTGGAGGCCTGGCCCCTTTCTCTTTTCCTCAAGTAACAAGTAGTTCAGCTACCACTTCAAATTTTACCTTTTCAAAACCTGTTAGTAGTAATAATTCATTATCTGCCTTTACCCCTGCTTTGTCAAACCAAAATGTAGAGGAAGAGAAGAGAGGACCTAAGTCAATATTTGGAAGTTCTAATAATAGCTTCAGTAGCTTCCCTGTATCATCTGCGGTTTTGGGCGAACCTTTCCAGGCTAGCAAAGCAGGTGTCAGGCAGGGGTGTGAAGAAGCTGTTTCCCAGGTGGAACCACTTCCCAGCCTAATGAAAGGACTGAAAAGGAAGGAGGACCAGGATCGCTCCCCAAGGAGACATGGCCACGAGCCAGCAGAAGATTCGGATCCTCTGTCCCGGGGCGATCATCCTCCAGACAAACGACCTGTCCGCCTGAATCGACCCCGGGGAGGTACTTTATTTGGTCGGACGATACAGGATGTTTTCAAAAGCAATAAGGAAGTAGGTCGTCTGGGCAACAAGGAGGCCAAAAAGGAAACTGGCTTTGTTGAGTCTGCAGAAAGTGACCACATGGCTATCCCAGGAGGGAATCAGTCTGTCCTGGCACCTTCCCGGATTCCAGGTGTGAATAAAGAGGAAGAAACTGAAAGTAGAGAGAAGAAAGAAGGTGAGCTCTGAAAATGTAGCACATAGAGTAAAATGGTTTAAGTGTCCATTCTCTGAACCCCTAGATTCTCTAAGAGGAACTCCGGCGCGTCAGAGTAACAGAAGCGAGAGCACAGACAGTCTTGGGGGCTTGTCTCCCTCTGAAGTCACAGCCATCCAGTGCAAGAACATCCCTGACTACCTCAACGACAGGACCATTCTGGAGAACCATTTTGGCAAAATTGCTAAAGTGCAGCGCATCTTTACCAGGCGCAGCAAAAAGCTTGCAGTGGTACATTTCTTTGATCATGTGAGTACTCCCATCTTGCCATTTGTTACCCTCTCACACATGGCGGTTGTGGACTGTTTTCCAGGCATCTGCAGCCCTGGCTAGAAAGAAGGGGAAAAGTTTGCATAAAGACATGGCTATCTTTTGGCACAGGAAGAAAATAAGTGAGTTTTCAATTATTCTTTTCACTTTTTAACATAAACTCTTTTCTGCCTCCTATGTCCACAGGCCCCAATAAGAAACCCTTTTCCCTGAAGGAGAAGAAACCAGGTGACGGTGAAGTCAGCCCGAGCACAGAGGATGCACCCTTTCAGCACTCTCCTCTTGGCAAGGCCGCAGGGAGGACTGGTGCTAGCAGCCTCCTGAATAAAAGGTGGGATCGGTCCCTCCTAATGACCTTATTCCCGAGGGCCCTCAGTGTGGTGTTTACTTTATAGCTCTCCAGTGAAGAAGCCAAGTCTTCTAAAGGCCCACCAATTCGAGGGAGACTCTTTTGACTCAGCCTCCGAGGGCTCCGAGGGCCTCGGGCCATGTGTGCTCTCCCTCAGTACCCTGATAGGCACTGTGGCTGAGACATCCAAGGAGAAGTACCGCCTGCTTGACCAGAGAGACAGGATCATGCGGCAAGGTATGGCACTTGGTGGCAGAGGTTCTAGGGGCTACATTCTTACCTTTTACTTGACGTCATTTAGCTCGGGTGAAGAGAACCGATCTGGACAAAGCGAGGACTTTTGTTGGCACCTGCCTGGATATGTGTCCTGAGAAGGAGAGGTACATGCGGGAGACCCGTAGCCAGCTGAGCGTGTTCGAAGTGGTCCCAGGGACTGACCAGGTAGAGCCCTGCATCTCCCCGTGGAGTGTGGGATGGGCATCCTGTCTCGGCTTCATGTCTCTAGGTGGACCACGCAGCAGCTGTGAAAGAGTACAGTCGGTCCTCGGCGGATCAGGAGGAGCCCCTGCCCCACGAGCTGCGGCCCTTGCCAGTGCTCAGCAGGACCATGGACTACCTGGTGACCCAGATCATGGACCAGAAGGAGGGCAGCCTGCGGGATTGGTATGACTTCGTGTGGAACCGCACGCGTGGCATACGGAAGGTATTGGCTGCCTCCAACCTGGATGCTAAAAATGTGTGTGATCCTCCCCCTCGCCTGTGGCCAGGATATCACGCAGCAGCACCTCTGTGACCCCCTGACGGTGTCCCTGATTGAGAAGTGCACCCGGTTTCACATCCACTGTGCCCACTTCATGTGTGAGGAGCCCATGTCCTCCTTTGATGCCAAGATCAATAATGAGAACATGACCAAGTGCCTGCAGAGCCTGAAGGAGATGTACCAGGACCTGAGAAACAAGGGTGTCTTCTGTGCCAGCGAAGCGGAGTTCCAGGGCTACAATGTTCTGCTCAGTCTCAACAAGGGAGACATCCTAAGGTGAATTTTCACATCCAAAAGTTGTCCTAAGGTTCCAACCCCTTTTCTCTCCTTTAATTAACAGAGAAGTACAACAGTTCCATCCTGCTGTTAGAAACTCATCTGAGGTGAAATTTGCTGTTCAGGCTTTTGCTGCATTGAACAGTAATAATTTTGTGAGATTTTTCAAACTGGTCCAGTCAGCTTCTTACCTGAACGCTTGTCTTTTACACTGTTACTTCAGTCAGGTGAGTAAATGAGCTGTGCTTGCAGAGTTGGATGAGACTGCAGTGATTTCGCTCCTCCTCTCAGATCCGCAAGGATGCTCTCCGGGCGCTCAACTTTGCGTACACGGTGAGCACACAGCGATCTACCATCTTTCCCCTGGATGGTGTGGTGCGCATGCTGCTGTTCAGAGACTGTGAAGAGGCCACCGACTTCCTCACCTGCCACGGCCTCACCGTTTCCGACGGGTAAGAGCTGAGAATGGAACTGTGGGGCCCCTCACCCCTCGGGGGTCTTTTGTGGTCTGGGTAGCTGTGTGGAGCTGAACCGGTCTGCATTCCTGGAACCAGAGGGATTATCCAAGACCAGGAAGTCGGTGTTTATTACTAGGAAGCTGACGGTGTCAGTCGGGGAAATTGTGAACGGAGGGCCATTGCCCCCCGTCCCTCGTCATACCCCTGTGTGCAGCTTCAACTCCCAGAACAAGTACATCGGGGAGAGCCTGGCCGCGGAGCTGCCCGTCAGCACCCAGAGACCCGGCTCCGACACAGTGGGTGAGTGAAGCTGCAGTCGTAGTGAGGGGACTAGCTATGTTTTGTCCTGTATGTTTCCTTCCAGGCGGAGGGAGAGGAGAGGAGTGTGGTGTAGAGCCGGATGCACCCCTGTCCAGTCTCCCACAGTCTCTACCAGCCCCTGCGCCCTCACCAGTGCCTCTGCCTCCTGTCCTGGCACTGACCCCGTCTGTGGCGCCCAGCCTCTTCCAGCTGTCTGTGCAGCCTGAACCACCGCCTCCAGAGCCCGTGCCCATGTACTCTGACGAGGTAGGGACTCTTTTTTTCTAGGTCTGGACTCTTTCCATTACACCCCATGCTGGTCTCTCCACAGGACCTGGCGCAGGTGGTGGACGAGCTCATCCAGGAGGCCCTGCAGAGGGACTGTGAGGAAGTTGGCTCTGCGGGTGCTGCCTACGCAGCTGCCGCCCTGGGGTGAGTGGCATCTCGTGCTCCCCTCCTGCTACATTTTGAATGCTATCCCCTTTGCTCCGTTTAGTGTTTCTAATGCTGCTATGGAGGATTTGTTAACAGCTGCAACCACGGGCATTTTGAGGCACATTGCAGCTGAAGAAGTGTCTAAGGAAAGAGAGCGAAGGGAGCAGGAGAGGCAGCGGGCTGAAGAGGAAAGGTAAGTGTGTCTTGTCCATGCAGCCGAATAAGTTACCCTTGTGTATTTTTTCTCTTCCCTGTAGGTTGAAACAAGAGAGAGAGCTGGTGTTAAGTGAGCTGAGCCAGGGCCTGGCCGTGGAGCTGATGGAACGCGTGATGATGGAGTTTGTGAGGGAAACCTGCTCCCAGGAGTTGAAGTAAGTGAAACGCTGGTGTCTTGCTGTGCCAGAGTGTCTTCCATGCTGATTGCCCTGTTTCTAGGAATGCAGTAGAGACAGACCAGAGGGTCCGTGTGGCCCGTTGCTGTGAGGATGTCTGTGCCCACTTAGTGGACTTGTTTCTCGTGGAGGAAATCTTCCAGACTGCAAAGGAGACCCTCCAGGAGCTTCAGTGCTTCTGCAAGTATCTACAGCGGTGAGTCCTGTGTTCCTACAGGCAAAATCCACCACTCTGTGATGATACATTTTCATGTCCCCAGGTGGAGGGAAGCTGTCACAGCCCGCAAGAAACTGAGGCGCCAAATGCGGGCTTTCCCTGCTGCGCCCTGCTGCGTGGACGTGAGCGACCGGCTGAGGGCGCTGGCGCCCAGCGCAGAGTGCCCCATTGCTGAAGAGAACCTGGCCAGGGGCCTCCTGGACCTGGGCCATGCAGGGAGATTGGGCATCTCCTGCACCAGGTCAGCATCAGCTGTCGCCTGCCTCGTCAGGGCGGGGACACTGTCATTCTGCTTTCCTTTGCAGGTTAAGGCGGCTCAGAAACAAGACAGCTCACCAGATGAAGGTTCAGCACTTCTACCAGCAGCTGCTGAGGTCTGTCATGCTGCACCCTTCTGCGCACCCCCCTGGCTAATCCACGGTGGTCTGTTCCTCCCAGTGATGTGGCATGGGCGTCTCTGGACCTGCCATCCCTCGTGGCTGAGCACCTCCCTGGGAGGCAGGAGCATGTGTTTTGGAAGCTGGTGCTGGTGTTGCCGGATGTAGAGGAGCAGTCCCCAGAGAGTTGTGGCAGGTCAGGAAGGGTTTTCCCCTGTGGGGTTTCCATTTTTTGTTTTTTGTTTTTTTTAAATCTGTAGAATTCTAGCAAATTGGTTAAAAGTCAAGTTCATGGGAGATGAAGGCTCAGTGGATGACACATCCAGCGATGCTGGTGGGATTCAGACGCTTTCGCTTTTCAACTCACTTAGCAGCAAAGGGGATCAGATGATTTCTGTTAACGTGTGTATAAAGGTGAACTATAATTACTTTGTGTTTACTTCTGTCATCTCTCCTGATGATCTTGATGCTGTTGCAGGTGGCCCATGGCGCCCTCAGTGATGGTGCCATTGATGCTGTGGAGACACAGAAGGACCTCCTGGGAGCCAGTGGGCTCATGCTGCTGCTTCCCCCCAAAATGAAGAGTGAGGACATGGCAGAGGAGGACGTGTACTGGCTGTCGGCCTTGCTGCAGCTCAAGCAGCTCCTGCAGGCTAAGCCCTTCCAGCCTGCGCTTCCTCTGGTGGTTCTTGTGCCTAGCCCAGGAGGGGACGCCGTTGAGAAGGAAGTAGAAGATGGTTTGTGAAGGAAGTCTCGTTTATGAAGCAGCGCAAGTGACCTTCATCTATGTCTGTCTTAAAGGTCTGATGCTACAGGACTTGGTTTCAGCTAAGCTGATTTCAGATTACACTGTTACCGAGATCCCTGATACCATTAATGATCTACAAGGTTCAACTAAGGTAAGGTTTCATCATTTTTAATGGTCTGTCAAATTGTTCAACCAAGTCTCTTCTTTCTTCTCAGGTTTTGCAAGCAGTGCAGTGGCTGGTTTCCCACTGCCCCCATTCCCTTGACCTCTGCTGCCAGACTCTCATTCAGTACGTCGAAGACGGGATTGGCCATGAGTTTAGTGGCCGCTTTTTCCATGACAGAAGAGAGAGGCGTCTGGGCGGTCTTGCTTCTCAGGAGCCTGGCGCCATCATTGAGCTGTTTAACAGTGTGCTGCAGTTCCTGGCTTCTGTGGTGTCCTCTGAACAGCTGTGTGACCTGTCCTGGCCTGTCACTGAGTTTGCTGAGGCAGGGGGCAGCCGGCTGCTTCCTCACCTGCACTGGAATGCCCCAGAGCACCTGGCCTGGCTGAAGCAGGCTGTGCTCGGGTTCCAGCTTCCGCAGATGGACCTTCCACCCCTGGGGGGTACGTGCTTGACCTGGGGAGGTCTGGTGGGTAACCTGTAACTAATGAGGCACTTTCTCCCCAGCCCCCTGGCTCCCCGTGTGCTCCATGGTTGTCCAGTACGCCTCCCAGATCCCCAGCTCACGCCAGACACAGCCTGTCCTCCAGTCCCAGGTGGAGAACCTGCTCCACAGAACCTACTGTAGGTGGAAGAGCAAGAGTCCCTCCCCAGTCCATGGGGCAGGCCCCTCGGTCATGGAGATCCCATGGGATGATCTTATCGCCTTGTGTATCAACCACAAGCTGAGAGACTGGACGCCCCCCCGGCTTCCTGTTACATCAGGTAATTAGAGCTTGATGCAATGGGATCAGCTCCCTCTTTATCTGTTTTTGTATTGTTTTCTCAGAGGCGCTGAGTGAAGATGGTCAGATATGTGTGTATTTTTTTAAAAACGATTTGAAAAAATATGATGTTCCTTTGTCGTGGGAACAAGCCAGGTTGCAGACGCAGAAGGAGCTACAGCTGAGAGAGGGACGGTGAGGTTCATGTTCAGTATGTTTCTGTTGCTGACCATAAACATTTCAAATCATGTACTTACAGTTTGGCAATAAAGCCTTTTCATCCTTCTGCAAACAATTTTCCCATACCATTGCTTCACATGCACCGTAACTGGAAGAGGAGCACAGAGTGTGCTCAAGAGGGGAGGATTCCCAGCACAGAGGATCTGATGCGAGGAGCTTCTGCTGAGGAGCTCTTGGCGCAGTGTTTGTCGAGCAGTCTGCTGCTGGAGAAAGAAGAGAACAAGAGGTGAAGCCCACTTCCTTCTAATTCATGTGTGTAATATTTTTGAATTTATTACATATTGTTTCAGGTTTGAAGATCAGCTTCAGCAATGGTTGTCTGAAGACTCAGGAGCATTTACGGATTTAACTTCCCTTCCCCTCTATCTTCCTCAGACTCTAGTGTCTCTTTCTCACACTATTGAACCTGTGATGAAAACATCTGTAACTACTAGCCCACAGGTGAGAAGAACGTATACATTTGGCATTTACATAAAACTGTTCAGTTTCTTTTTTATTCAAATAGAGTGACATGATGAGGGAGCAACTGCAGCTGTCAGAGGCGACAGGAACGTGTCTAGGCGAACGACTAAAGCACCTGGAAAGGCTGATCCGGAGTTCAAGGGAAGAGGAAGTTGCCTCTGAGCTCCATCTCTCTGCGCTGCTAGACATGGTGGACATTTGAGCAGCCTGACCTGTGGGGAGGGGGTCTCTCCCGAAGAGTTTCTGTTTTTACTCAAAATAATGTTATTCTCAGATGCTTGATGCACTGTTGGAAATGTGATTAATTTAATCATGCAGATAAACCATTTAAATGTCAGTCTCCCAGTTTTTCATAATGAAAAGTTGTTT